TTGCACTTCCTTGGTTCAATTTATTCCCAACTATGTTATATTCTTTTTGATAATATTGTAAATGGATTTTTTTAAAAAAATAGAGATAGGTCTCACTATTTTGGCCAGCCTGGTCTTGGGGCAAGCAATCCTCCTGCCTCAGCCTCCCAAAGTCCTGGGATTACAGGCATGAGCCACCATGCCTAGCTGGGAATTGTTTTCTTAATTTCACTTTTGGATTATTCATTGTTAGTGTTTAGAGATACAACTGATTTTTGTTTGTTAATCTTGTATCCTGCAACTTTGCTGAATTCATTTATTAGCTCTAATTGTGTGAATGTGTGTGCGTGTGTGTGTGTGTGTGTGTATTCTTTAGGATTTTCTGTATATAAGATCATGTCATCTCTGTATAGAGAAATTCTTAATTCTTCCTTTCCAATTTGGATGCATTTTATTTCTTTTTCTTGCCTAAATGCCCTGGTCAGCACCTTCAGTACACCGTTGACTAGAAGTGATAAGAGTGAATATCCTCTTGTTCTTGATTAAGTATGATGTTAGCTGTGGGTTTTTTGTAGATGCTCTTTATTAGGAGGAGGAAGTTCCCTTCTGTTTCTAGTTTGGCATGAAAAGATATTGGATTTTGTTAAATGCTTTTCCCACATTAATTCAGATGATAATGAGTTTTTTCTTTCATTCTATTAATGTGATGTATTACATACAGTAATTTGTCTAGGTAAGCCACCCTTGCATTCCTGGGATAAATCCCACCTGCTCATGATATATAATCTCTTTAATATACAGCTGGATTCAGTTTGCTAGCATTTTATTAAGAATTTTTTCATCCATATTTATAAGGGTTATTGGTCTGTAATTTTCTTGTGGTATCTTTGGCTTTGGTATCAGGGAAATACTGGCCTAATAGAATGAGTTAGGAAGTATTACCCCTCAATCTCTTCTATTTTTTTTTAAGAGTTTAAGGAAGATTGGTGTTAGTTCTTCTTAAAATATTTGGTTGAATTCACCAGTGAAGCCATCTGGTCCTGGGCTTTTCTGTGTTGGAAGTTTCCTGATTATTGATTCAATCTCCTTACATATTACAGGTCTATTCAGACTTTGTATTTCTTCATGTCAGTTTTGATAGTTTGTGTGTTTTTAGGAATTTGTCCATTTCATCTAAGTTATTCAATGTGTTAGCATAAAACTATCCACAGTATTCTGTTATAATCCTTTTTATTTCTATGATGTCAGTAGTAATTTCCCCACCACTTTCCTTCCTGATTTTTGTAATTTGAGTCTTCTTTCTCTCTTCTCCCACACCACCCCTGCCACACACACACACCCACCACCCCGCACCCCCCCACCATCTCACTCTCTCTCTCTCTCTGGTCAGTCTAACTAAAGTTTTATCAATTTTATAATATCCTTTCTGTCAATTATATACTATCCAACTTTTGTCTTAAGTCTATTTTTTCTGATATTAGAATAGCCACTCTAGCTCCCTTTTGGTTACAGTTTGCATGAAATATTTTTTTCATTCTTTCACTTTCTTTTTTTTCTTTTCCTTTTTCTCTCTCTCTTTTTTTAAGAGATGGTCTTGCTCTGTTTCCCAGGCTGGAGTACAGTGGCATGATCATAGCTCACTGCAGCCTCATAATCTTGGGTTCAATTGATATTCCTGCCTCAGCCTCCTGAAGGCCAGGACTACAGGCACACGCCACTATGCTCAGCTAATTTTTGTATTTTTTTAATAGACAGGGTCTCTCACTATGTTTTTCAAGCTGGTCTTGACCTCCTGGACTCAAGCAATCCTCCTGCCTCTGTCTCCCAAAGTACTGGGATTACAGGCATGAGCCACCATATCTGGGCCATCCTGTCACTTTCAACCTATTTGAGTCTCTGAATCTAAAATTAGTCTCTTATAGAGAGCATATAGTTGGATTATGTTTTCAATCCAATCTGCCAGTATCAGCCCTTTGATTGGAGAGTTTAATCCATTTAAATTAATTAACTTAATTACTGAAAAGAAAGGCTTTCTTTCCTTTTGCCATTTACTATTCTTTTTCTGTATGGCATATCTTTTTGTTCCTCTATTCCTCCATTACTGCCTTCTTTTATGTTTAATAGATATTTTCTAGTGAACCATTTTGATTCCCTTCTCATTTCTTTTACTATACATATTTTTATTTTTCTTTATTGTTTGCCCTGAGGGTTATAATTAACATTTTAGCTTATAATGATTTAATTCAAATTAATACCAACATAATTTCAATAGTATGTAAAATCCTTGCTTCTTTTAGCTTGTATTTATATGTTGTATGCTCAGCTACATAGGTTTGTAATTATAGATTATGCTGTTTTATGCAGTTTTATTTTATGTCATGTAGGAGTTAGAAAACTAAAATACATTAATACTGACCTTTATATTTATCTGTGTAGTTACCTTTACCTGCTTTCCTTGTTTTTTTCATGTGGACCCAGGTTACTTTGTAGTGTATCAAATCAGGTCAGCTTGCAGGAATCCCTTTGGCATGACTTGTAGGGAAGGTATACTAGCAACAGACACTCAGTTTTTGTATTTCTGGTAATGTGTTAATTTTTCCTTCATGTTTGAAGGATAGTTTTGCCAGATAAAAAATTATTAGTTGTCAGGTTTATTTTTTTTTCAGCAGTTTGAATATATTACCCCATTGATTTCTGGCCTCTATAGTTTCTGATGAGATATCTGCTATTAAAAAATCTGCAGCCGGGCATGGTGGCTCGCACCTGTAATCCCAATAATTTGGGAGGCTGAGGCAGGCGGATCACCTGAGGTCAGGAGTTTGAGACCAGCCTGGCCAACATGGTGAAACCTTGTCTCTACTAAAAATACAAAAATTAGCCAGGGATGGTGGCGCGCACCTGTAATCCCAGCTACTCAGGAGGCTGAGACAGGAGAATCGCTTGAACTTGGGAGCCAGAGGTTGCAGTGAGCCAAGATTGAGCCACTGCACTCCAGCCTGGGTGACAGAGTGAGACTCATCTTAGAAAAAAGAAAAAAAATCTGCTTATGGAATATTTCTTATACAAGATGAGTCACCTCTGTCTTGCTGCTTTCAAGATTCTCTCTTTGTTTTTGTCTTTTTATGGTTTGGTTATACTGTTTCCTGGTTTGGATGTCTTTGAGTTTCCTGTTTGGAGTTTATTAAGTTTTTTGGATGTGTAGATTTGTGTCTTTTATCAAATTTGGGAAGTTTCCAGCCATTACTTTTGCAAATATCGGTTCTTTCCCTTTCTCTCTTCCTCTCCTCTGGGACTCTCATTAGGTATATTTGGTACACTTGATGGTGTCCCACGGGCCTCTTAGGTTTTGTTACTTTTTCTTCCTTTTTTTTTTTTCCTGCCTCACAGACTGTATAATCTCAATAGGCCCATCTTCAAGTTAACCTTCTTCTTCCTGCTTGAATTTTCTGTGGAACTTTTCTAGTGAATTTTTCATTGCAGTTATATTTTTTAACCCTACAATATTTCTATTTGGCTTTTAAAAAATAATTCTTATCTCTCTATTAATATTCTCCATTTAGTGAGACATTGTTCTCATAGTTTTTTATATATGGTTTCCATTAGCTCTGTGAGCATATATGAAAGAGTTAAAGTCAAGTAAGTCCAATCTGGGCTTCTTTAGGGAGAGTGCCTATAAATTTCTTTTATTCCTCTTTGTGAACTTTGTCCTTTTTTGTGTGCTTCACTTTTTTCCATTGGAAACTGAACATTTAAAGTACTATATTGTGGCAACTCTGGAAATCAGAGTCTCCCCTCTCCCTAGGGTTTTTTGTTGATGATTATTATAGTTTTTTGCTGTTGTTGTTTGGTGACTTTTCTAAACTAATTATTTTATATTTTTTTCGTTCCCCACTTTTATTATCCAATGCAACTAATTTTGTAAAGTTTGTATGTTTTGTCATATGTGGCTAATGAAGTCTGTTCCAGTAGATTAGCTACCAACCAGTGACCTGACATAGATTTTCTTATGCTGCTGTTTTCAGTAACATCACTTCCCTGTAATCATTTAAAAATATGAATTAAAAAGAAGGATAATAATAGTAATGGATGCTGATCTTTTTTCATACATGATGAACTCTGGTCTTGAGGATTTTTTACATTTTTCGCGACTCTATATTATTTTGCATCCTTTTCTGTCTTCCAATGAGTATTCTTTGTCATCTCGTTTCTTATACTGCTGGGGAACTTCAACTCAGACCACAAAATGCAACAAATATGATATAGTATTTGCAACTTCTAAATGCAATGTGCACACTGATTCCCAAGTAAAATTTGCCATTGATCTAGACCCATTCTAGACATGAGGCCATGCTCCCTTCTTCCAGTGAAGATGTGGGAACTCAGTCCCAGGCTAGATTGGTTTGGGAAGAGTGCCATTGGATTGACTAAGCACTGTTAATGTGGCATATTCCCTCAGTCCATACACTTATATTTGCCCCAACACCCGAAATAACCTGAGGGAAGAAGTCTTTTCACATTCTGTTTTTGGGCTGTCCTCTGGTACATGTGACTGGCAGTGACAACCTGCTTTAAAGAGACCTCCTGAGCACTGACCATGAAGATGAAATATTAGTAAATGCTATTCTAGTTATATATAATCTAGAAATAAAATGTCTGGTAAAAGTAAACCACCTCTGGCTGAAGCCATGAAGTAATAAAGAAGCTCAGCCTTGATAGGAATTATGTTTCACAAACCCCAGGGGATGAAATTTTTCCAAAGAAATCTCAGAATTTAGTGGGGAATGCTCATTTATCCTGCCTTCTGCCAGCCCTTTGAAAAACAGGAAACTTCTTGGATTAAGAATTTTTTTCTAATAACAAGTAAAATATTTATGATATGAGGCTTATATATTGTTACCAAGCATTTGCTGACACTGCGTATAGTTTTAGATCGTTCTATTTCCTGAACACATGAAGGAAAGCAATATGGTAAAATACACAAATGCAACCCAAAGTATAGTCTTCCCTCACTGGGGAAATCCCTTGGAAGTACCCCTTAGCTCATATTGCCCCTCAGCGAATAATTATTGAACAGCTTCTATAAGCTGTGCTTTCTGCTGGATTGTATCAGACTTGTACCAAAATAAGGTGCAAATGACCAGTATTATAGTCTTTCTGTGGGATATTTGAATTTTCATTTGAGTTTATTAAAACATATTTTAATGAGAAGTGTGAATACTTTTTTGCTTTTTGAAATAGGATCTTGCTCCGATACCCAGGCTGGAGTGCAGTGGCACAATCATGGCTCACTGCAACCTCGAACTCCGAAGCTCAAGCAATCCTCCCACCTCAGCCTCCCAAGTAGCTGGGACTACAGGCATGTGCCACCACGTCCAGTTAATTTTTTAAATTTTTTTCTAGAGACAGAGCTTTGCTGTGGTTCCCCGGCTGGTCTCAAACCCCTGGCCTCAAGTGATCCTCCCACCTTGGCCTTCCAAAGTGCTGGGATTACAGGTGTGAGCCACTGCACCCAGCTGAGAAATGTTTTTGAGCAGAGAATGCATACAAGAAATTTCCAGTTAATGTTTCAAGCCTATTCCTAAAAGGCCTGCAGAGGAGCAAAGTACATGAAATTACAGCCTTATATGACAAAAAAAAAAGTGTCTTTATATGACAAAAAAAAAGTGTCTTTCTAAACCTCTTACTATGTACCTACTTGAAACTATGATAAATATGAAATTTAAAATTATCTTGGACATGGTTTGAATGACTTTTATCTGAATTTGGTTCACCAGAAAAGGTTTTTTCCAAAACACATGTAGTATGAGCAAGCTGAGTGCTTTATTCCTAGGAGAATCTTCTCCAGAAAGCACTATGTAACATAGTGAGTCTTAATGAGGAAGGAGGTGTCCCTTGGTTGGTCTTACACATGCCACCCGAATCATGGCTAAGAGCCTCCTCTCATTTATTCATTCAGTAGTGTTATTGAATACCTACTAAATGTATGGTATTATCTAGGCTCTGGGTGGGAGAGTTCCTGGGCTTAGGAATTTAAAATCTTTTATTTCATAAATTGGGTATAAATAAAAGTGATTTGGTGACTGCCTTCACTTTGTGAAAATCCATCAAGCTGCATTAAGATTTATGCCCTTTTCTGTATTGTGTTATATGTCAAGAAAAAGTTCCTCCTAAAAGTGCTTTGGGAATTGAAAACTGGAAGACATTATTTCCAGCTGAGAAAACAAGGTAATACCTCTGCAAGGAAGCTAATTTTCTGGAGAACCAGGAACTTTTCTTGTGTCATCCACAGGTGATGGAATTTTACTGCCAGTCCTGTGAGACTGCCATGTGTCGGGAGTGCACGGAGGGGGAGCACGCAGAGCACCCCACAGTTCCACTCAAGGATGTGGTGGAACAGCACAAGGCCTCGCTCCAGGTCCAGCTGGATGCTGTCAACAAAAGGTGGGGGACCCCTCCCCAAACCCCCAACTGGCTTAAATAACGACCTTTAACAACTGTCCACCAGGCTCCCAGAAATAGATTCTGCTCTTCAGTTCATCTCTGAAATCATTCATCAGTTAACCAACCAAAAGGCCAGCATCGTGGATGACATTCATTCCACCTTTGATGAGCTCCAGAAGACTTTAAATGTGCGCAAGAGTGTGCTGCTTATGGAATTGGAGGTCAACTATGGCCTCAAACACAAAGTAAGACCAGAATCATTACAGATGTCCTGGAAACGAGCTCACCAGGCCTCCGGTTTTCCCGCAGGTCCTCCAGTCGCAGCTGGATACTCTGCTCCAGGGGCAGGAGAGCATTAAGAGCTGCAGCAACTTCACAGCGCAGGCCCTCAACCATGGCACGGAGACCGAGGTCCTACTGGTGAAGAAGCAGATGAGCGAGAAGCTGAACGAGCTGGCCGACCAGGACTTCCCCTTGCACCCGCGGGAGAACGACCAGCTGGATTTCATCGTGGAAACCGAGGGGCTGAAGAAGTCCATCCACAACCTCGGGACGATCTTAACCACCAACGCCGTTGCCTCAGAGACAGTGGCCACGGGCGAGGGGCTGCGGCAGACCATCATCGGGCAGCCCATGTCCGTCACCATCACCACCAAGGACAAAGACGGTGAGCTGTGCAAAACCGGCAACGCCTACCTCACCGCCGAACTGAGCACCCCCGACGGGAGCGTGGCAGACGGGGAGATCCTGGACAACAAGAACGGCACCTATGAGTTTTTGTACACTGTCCAGAAGGAAGGGGACTTTACCCTGTCTCTGAGACTCTATGACCAGCACATCCGAGGCAGCCCGTTTAAGCTGAAAGTGATCCGATCCGCTGATGTGTCTCCCACCACAGAAGGCGTGAAGAGGCGCGTTAAGTCCCCGGGGAGCGGCCACGTCAAGCAGAAAGCTGTGAAAAGACCCGCAAGCATGTACAGCACTGGAAAACGAAAAGAGAATCCCATCGAAGACGATTTGATCTTTCGAGTGGGTAAGGAGAGGGCTTCTGTGCCCGACGCCTGACTTAATTTTTATGATTTTATCATTTATTTTAGGTACCAAAGGAAGAAATAAAGGAGAGTTTACAAATCTTCAGGGGGTAGCTGCATCTACAAATGGAAAGATATTAATTGCAGACAGTAACAACCAATGTGTGCAGGTATAGCCCCTAATTATATACCTTTAACTACTTCACATTCCAATGAATGTAATTTATCTTACAGATATTTTCCAATGATGGCCAGTTCAAAAGTCGTTTTGGCATACGGGGACGCTCTCCGGGGCAGCTGCAGCGGCCCACAGGAGTGGCTGTACATCCCAGTGGGGACATAATCATTGCCGATTATGATAATAAATGGGTCAGCATTTTCTCCTCCGATGGGAAATTTAAGGTAAGATTAACTACTAATTGTTCACTAAACAATGTACTTCTATTTCTGTACTTGTTTCAAACAGACAAAAATTGGATCAGGAAAGCTGATGGGACCCAAAGGAGTTTCTGTGGACCGCAATGGGCACATTATTGTTGTGGACAACAAGGCGTGCTGCGTGTTTATCTTCCAGCCAAACGGGAAAATAGTCACCAGGTTTGGTAGCCGAGGAAATGGGGACAGGCAGTTTGCAGGTACACTCGATGGTAATATGTAAACCCCCTTTTTTATGCTTCTTTCATCACATATTTTTTTCCATCTTTATTGCAGGTCCCCATTTTGCAGCTGTAAATAGCAATAATGAGATTATTATTACAGATTTCCATAATCATTCTGTCAAGGTACTACAAGCACATGAGTTGTTGTTAACTTTAAAACAAAATAATTTAAAAATATTTCATACAGGTGTTTAATCAGGAAGGAGAATTCATGTTGAAGTTTGGCTCAAATGGAGAAGGAAATGGGCAGTTTAATGCTCCAACAGGTGTAGCAGTGGATTCAAATGGAAACATCATTGTGGCCGACTGGGGAAACAGCAGGATCCAGGTAGATCAATGTGCTAATGTATATGGTTAGAGCTATAACATTCTGACTTCCTATTTGTTTACAGGTTTTTGATGGGAGTGGATCATTTTTGTCCTACATTAACACATCTGCTGACCCACTCTATGGCCCCCAAGGCCTGGCCCTAACTTCAGATGGTCATGTTGTGGTTGCAGACTCTGGAAATCACTGTTTCAAAGTCTATCGATACTTACAGTAATGGTGGGCAGGTGGATACCCGCTTCCATGGTCTTGCACTATAAACTGGAATGGATTTCTCAATGCGGGACCAGATTATGACTAGAGTTTTTATGCCAGAAGGAATCATTGGTGAACTTTCCAAGGTTATTTCTGAATGTAACAATTTCCTTAAAAATGACTTATCCAATTTCTGTATTTCACCTTTAGGGTTAAAAAAAACTCTTCTACTGAATCTATAAAAACTGCAGTTTTACATCTGTGAACTATGGCTTAAGGGACAGGATTTATGTAGCTAAACTAATTTTGCAAATCAAACAGACACTTAAAAAACTAGCATATGTAAAGGTATTCGTTAATCCTGTGAATGGTAGCTTTTGCACAGAACTTCCAAAAGCAAAACAAAAACAAAATCTATTGTAGTTATATACTTCATTTAACCTAGGTCACAAGACCCAGGGAATCTTCTAACCTCACTTTTACAGTAGGTATTACTCTTGTGACATTTTTTTGGTTATCAACAACTAAATATAAATTACTTTGGAAAAAGTAAGGCTGTCTTGCAAAATGATCCCAGCTCTGATTAGCAGCCCTCTGGAGTTCAGAACTTAAGTATCAGTGCAAATTTCTCAACCTTTCTGGGTTAGACAAAGATCCTTTTTTGTGTGTTCTTTTCACCACCCCTTTGGCTCACCTTGTATCAGCAAACAAAGTACTTCTTCAGGGAAACCTGAAATTTCTAATGCCTTGAAAAGCATATTACAAAAGTAATGCTACCTTTTGGGAAACAAACTGCCCCGTTAACTCCAGATCATTGCACTGGAATGTAATCAAGAAAGTTAGTCATGTTTTATGTACCATGTTTTCACACGTGTCTCTTCTCTTCGACTTCCTGAAAGCGAAAGCTTTACCTCCTGCAAATGTCAGCACATGTAGTAGGACACCAGTATCCTAGGACAGAGAGCCATAAGTAGCCCTTTGGAGGACTGATGGTGTCAACCAAAGGCATGTGATTGATTAATGATTCCCCCTTAGAAAGCAAGTGTTACCAAAGTTGTGTTATCTTGAAAGCATTACAGGTAAGGGCATGTTATGGTTATTTATCATTGTTTAATGAATAGTAGAGGTGTCAAGGGACTATGTATACATGATTAGGGTAAGATAGAATGTATTATATATATATATATATACACACACACATATATATAGCTGAATCTTTGGTGTATTGAAATAGGCAGCACTCTGAAAGACAGAAGCTTCGTCCAGCCACTCTTCAGCACATTCCTTTACTAAGCAGTTTAAAGCCGTCCTAGTGGAGCAAGCCCTAAAGCAGATTTAATTTTTGCCATTTTCCAAGAATGACGGTGGTGGCTTTTAGTCAGAAAATGGCCTTCTGTGCTTTCAAAAAAAAAAACAAAAAAAAAACCACACACACACATAAAAAACCCAACAGGTCAAAATAAAAGTTGAACTTGAGTTACATTTAATTTAAATATAAATGCATTTTGAGAAATGTTAAGAACAATTTAGTCAATCGTTCATCTGTCATTGGTACTGTAAAATAAGCTGTGGTCTATTTCCACTGTTTAATTTTCTACTCAGTTCTACCAAATAGGATGTCATGTTTGACATTTTTGATAGTGACTTTGGGGTCTTCTTCACTGAAAGCACCTTAGAACTGTACTATAAGAAAACATTTCCCCTATGTATAATTATATGAATGTGATGTTTATTGCTTATTAATTTATAATTCAGTCATTCTCTATATAGGACTTCTTAAAATTTAGAAGGGAAATCTAGCTACTTCAAATTGTCTGTTAAATTTATTATGCCCAAATCAACCTCTGAAAAAAGGTTTTTCCAGGAAGATTTACATTTAGGTTTAATATTTTTTTAGTTAGGTAGAGTTTTAAAAAATACTTGAGCCTGTCCGTGATAAAGCTATAAAATTCAATAACTTTTTAGAATGTTAAATGAAGACACTGTTTCCTAACATCAGTGAGATACATCTTTGAATTTAAACATTCATATTTACTGAGTACCTACTAGGTACCAAGTACTCTTTTAGGCACTGGAAATACAGTGATGGACAAAACAGGTAAAAAATCGCTGCCCCCTCAGAGCTGACATTCTGGGGTGGGAATTTCATTTTGCCACGTACTAACGTTCTGCACAAAAGACAGGCTAGACTCTTGTCTAGATTGTTTAAAAGAAACTTTTCAAATTGGTTACATTAATTTTAGTTTATTTTCACAAGTAAAAATGGCTTTTTATTTAGATTCTTTCTGTCCCAGGCTGTTGATCTTAAAACTAGTTGATTTAAAGAGTTTTTTTGCACAACATTTCAATTATATTTGTGAACTTAGAAATTAACTTACAATCTAACCAGCCATCATATCATATCCTATCAGGCTAGATATCTCAATAGTAGACTGAATACAAAGCTAATTTTTTTTACATGTCAATATTGGCACAAACTGGAATGAAAGAATAGTTTGATTCAGACCTGCTCCACTATGTGTTGCTAAAACACATGCTATGAGCACTCCAGGAAACACTATATTTTTTCCAAAAAATATGTGATTATATATGTTAAAGTATAGATAACATTTCACACTTGGATACATATGTGCATTTACTGTATTTCTTGGTAAGCATATTTTTGGGGGAAAGTGCTGCTGATATGATACAAGTAGACAAAATTTAAATGAAATTTTGTCACATTCTATGGAAAATGGTTTCTGGTAAACTGAGAAGGATATTAAAATAAGTGGCTTTTTTCTGGGCTACCATTATTGTTTGATTTCTCTTTGTCAAGTGTATAGAACCTGTCATACATTCATGATAAGTAGCACTGAAAAATTACTCATTCAAATTTCCCCTGGGCACGTAAGGCAAAATATTGCCGGTTGGGATTTCAAGGTCAGTGACGACGCATTTCCTCCCAGTACAGACCCCCCAGCCCCCCTTGCTGGACATGGGGAGGCAGAGAGTCACTTGACCATCCAGAAATACATGACTACAAGTCCTTTATGACTGTTTGCCATTTTTTTTAATGGTACTTAGTATTTTGATCAAACTTTAGTCTCCAGAACTAAACAAGTCCCTAAGTTTCCTTATTTTAATTTACTGTGACTAGATTTGAAGCAAATAAATACTCCAGATCCATGCAGCTAGAACACACTTGCTTCCACTACTAAATATACAGGGTATGTCCTAACATGGAGTTAACTGGAATAGCAGTACACTAGCAAGTATCTGTGAATCCTTAGCACTGACGGGTTAACAGAAATGCTTTGGTAATACCTACTTAGTTAATTGGAGGAAGTAGTAAATAAACATTAGGTAATCTGCAGATTACTTCAAATGGGAAAAATCTTTTTGTAGACTCTATAGTACCCTCTCTATTCACTAGCTTCTGAAAAGGGAGGAGTATTTTTAGTTTGACAATTTAATAATTTAAAAACAAGACATCTCCAGGTAGGAAAAAATGAAAGCTATTTCATGCAAACATTATCTAATTTAGCTTAAAAGTGAAAGTGGTAATACTGTTGGTTTCTGTAAATGTTGCAGGGTTTTAAACTTTATAATTACTTTAATATTTTTGATAACTAGAAATCTAGTATTGCCATAAAGGAAACTAAGTGCCCATCAAAGATTTGTTTGGTATAAATAAAGAATTATTTGTTTTGTTTTCAATGACAGTAAGCTACAAATCATGATGCTTAAAAACTTTCTAAAGATGAATTGTGTGGCAGTGATTGGTCTGTTTGTGGAGAATGTATGAAAGCTATTAATATTCTAGAATAGATTAATAAATTGGCTATGTTGTTCCAATGAATGTACAGCACTTCCATTAACTTTTGAAAGCAACACAGCCTTAAACTCAATGCTTTTGCTTTATGACATGGGAATGTTCTGTCATCAATGGAGTGTATTCTTGTAATAGAATTCTTTATATCGTTCTCAATTCTATAGACTTTCAAGCCTATGTATGAATATGAAGGGGTTTTTTTTTTTTGCTTTGTTTTCTTTTTAGATTTTGTACATTCCATCTTTATAGGTCTGTTTCATATGTTTTATGTATAGAACACTAAGTCTTGCACTCTCTGACATTGATACTGATATATTCTCGTCATTTGTTCTTTTATGAATCAAAATGTTGACTGCCTATTTAAAGAAAAGAATGAACGCTGTGCATCAAAGTGTTTGTATGTTCGTAGCTACATACGTACCACAGTATTTTGGATGCTTTAGTCTACAATGAAACTTTCAATTAATTCTGTCTTGAAACATAGGAGAAACAGGATTCATGTGTATCTCTTTACCATGCACAAAATCTCAAATCATTATAATAAAGCTTGTTTTCTCCATTTGCAGAGTGAATATTTATTTATTTAATATT